AAGAGGGCAGTATTCGCCTACAGTAGAATGTAAAGGGACTGAAACATTTCTGCAGAGACAAGGATGAACTTATTTTCCTCTTAAGATTGGTCTACTAGTCTGATCATCTGGGATTGACCATGCAAGTTTTAATTTGTTTTCTATTACTTTTATGGATTTAAAACATTTTTGTTTGAAAATGTTAGTCTTTAAAGATAAAGCCAAAAATCTGTTTAAAAATACCTGCTTACAGAATGACCAAAAAGTAGATGTTTTCATATTTATTAAGTTTTCAGACACGTCCTCAACGAGGTGCTGCTCACTTCAGGGAAAGATGGCCAGTTCAAACTGCTGATGAAAAGTCTGCAACCAGCAAGACCACTGCTGCCAGTGTGTCCTGAGGGAGCTTGCATCTGTTTGACTTTACATATACATACTTAGGTTTGTCCATCAGTTGTATCCTCTTGAAGGAGGTATGTGAGTTCATGGTTTTAAGCATATAAATTTAAACGTTAAAAGAAGAAATCAGAAGTAGCCCGTTTGAGTCTTACATGAGTGAAATGTGTTGGGTTTCAGCAGCAGAATATATAGAAGGAAATGAAACAATTTTTATTAAAGAGCATAGTTTGGAATAAAGAAAGAATATGTGCACCTAGATGAACGAATTAGAACTCTGCCTGCCCTTTAGGGTTTGGTAATGTTACCAGATAAAAAAGAAGAAAAGCTGTTCTGCATTGTTTCAATACATTCTTAATCAACTTGGGCTTCAAGAGGACAGCTGGAGGCTAAGAGGTCGGGTTTTTCATCAAATGCGCAGTGGAAGTAATTTTGGAAAAGTTTGTTTGCATTATGCTGCCTAAAACACGGTGTTTTAGAAAGAGGCTTTTGCATTGAAAAGCTTCTCGTCCTCGCCTCTGGGAGTCTAGTGCTTCCTAGAGCTGCTTGTGCCCTCAGCCCTGTAATGTGATATCCCTCCTCCTGGATTGGTCAGAGGGGTGTCCTTTCCCTGGGAGCTGCTTTCCACCACGGCTCCCAAACTTGGCTCAGTCCAGCAGCCACCATCACCACCACTGCGGTTGCTGCTGCAGCTGCAGCTGCTGCTCTCCCTCCGGCTGCTTCTTCGCGTGGCCAGCAGCGAATGGAGCGATGGAGCCCAGACTGTTCTGCTGGACCACTCTCTTTCTCCTGGCCGGGTGGTGCCTGCCAGGGTTGCCCTGCCCCAGCCGGTGCCTTTGCTTTAAGAGCACCGTCCGCTGCATGCACTTGATGCTGGACCACATTCCTCAGGTACCACAGCAGACCACAGTTCTGTAAGTTCACATAAATTCCCCAGAAACCCTCTAATCATTTCATTCAAGTTTTTTTTTTTGGCAGGTACAAACAACCAGCATTGTATTTTTGGTAATAAAATCAAAACAGTGGATTCTGGAGTTAGAGTGAGGACAAGTTTTAGAAGAGTGTAAAGGACCACGATCAAGTGCATCCTAGAAACAGCTTGTTCCATCTAAAATGTTTAATTCCACTAAAGATCTTGATGGTAAGCCCAGGAGTTTCACTGAAGACCATTTGTATAATCGTTCTTCACCTTTTTATGTTCCCAGAGACTTGAGGTTTAACAGAATAAGAGAAATTCCAGGGAGCGCCTTCAAGAAACTCAAGAATTTGAACACACTGTGAGTACTTATTGCTTATCTGTAAGGTTCCTTGGGAATTATTTGTTTGTTTTTGCTTTTTCAGTCTGCTGAACAACAACCACATCAGAAAGATTTCCAGAAATGCTTTTGAAGGACTTGAAAATTTGCTATATCTGTAAGTTATAAGAAAAAACAACAATGCCTTATTATAATTTAATGACATTCTATATATTTTCCAGGTACCTGTATAAGAATGAAATCCATGCACTAGATAAGCAAACATTTAAAGGACTCATATCTTTGGAACATCTGTAAGTAATAGAAACTTTTTTATTAAATCACTAGGAGTAACCAACTTGATTTTTTGCCTTCCAGGTATATTCATTTCAACCAACTAGAAATGCTACAGCCAGAGACCTTTGGAGACCTTCTGAGATTAGAGCGACTGTAAGTGTTGACCCTTTAGATGTCCTTTGCTTATGGTGATTAAAGTTTATCTTTTCTTTTTCAGATTTTTGCATAACAACAAATTATCTAAAATTCCAGCTGGGAGCTTTTCTAATCTGGATTCATTAAAAAGATTGTAAGTGAAAGCAAGTGCATTAACACAAAAACTTAACAGTTGTACTTCTTGCCTGCATGCCTAGGCGTCTGGATTCCAACGCCCTGGTTTGTGACTGTGATCTGATGTGGCTGGGGGAGCTTTTACAAGGCTTTGCCCAACACGGCCACACCCAGGCTGCGGCTACCTGCGAATATCCCAGGAGACTCCATGGGCGTGCAGTTGCTTCAGTAACAGTAGAGGAATTCAATTGCCGTACGTAAATTTCAATGTGTACATAAGATAGATGAAAAATACATCAATAATTCTTTTGTTGCAGAGAGCCCCCGAATTACTTTTGAGCCGCAGGATGTGGAGGTACCATCAGGAAATACCGTCTACTTCACCTGCCGGGCGGAAGGAAACCCCAAACCTGAGATTATTTGGATACACAACAAGTAAATACTGAGCATGGACATGGGTTGTGATTAAATAATATACATGTATAACCTATATTTCCAGCCACTCATTGGATTTGGAAGATGATACTCGACTTAATGTGTTTGATGATGGCACACTCATGATCCGAAACACCAGAGAGTCAGACCAAGGTGTCTATCAGTGCATGGCCAGAAATTCCGCTGGGGAAGCCAAGACACAGAGTGCCATGCTCAGATACTCCAGTCTTCCAGGTAAAACTATTATTTTCTAGTTCTATCAATTATGGATTTCGTTTTGTTCCCCCTTTACCATCAGCCAAACCAAGCTTTGTAATCCAGCCTCAGGACACAGAGGTTTTAATTGGCACCAGCACAACTTTGGAATGTATGGCCACAGGCCACCCACACCCTCTTATCACTTGGACCAGGGACAATGGATTGGAGCTGGATGGATCCAGGCACGTGGCAACGTCCAGTGGACTTTACTTACAGAACATCACACAACGGGATCATGGTCGATTTACCTGTCATGCCAACAATAGCCACGGCACTGTTCAAGCTGCAGCAAACATAATTGTACAAGGTATGGGAGCAGAAGGTCATGATTGAAATGTTTTCAATTTTGATGTATGTTTCATTCTCTTTAGCTCCTCCACAATTTACAGTAACCCCCAAGGATCAAGTGGTGCTGGAAGAACATGCTGTAGAGTGGCTCTGTGAAGCTGACGGCAACCCACCTCCTGTTATTGTCTGGACAAAAACAGGTATTAGAACATCTGCAGGTAATTGTGGGGAAATGAAGAATACTTTCTTTACCTCTTTTTGCAGGAGGGCAGCTCCCTGTGGAAGGCCAGCATACAGTTCTCTCCTCTGGCACTTTGAGAATTGACCGTGCAGCACAGCACGATCAAGGCCAATATGAATGTCAAGCAGTCAGTTCGTTGGGGGTGAAAAAGGTGTCTGTGCAGCTGACTGTAAAACCCAAAGGTAATATATACTGTGATTCATATTCACATTCTTGACATGATGTTATTTTGGTTTGTTTCCACAGCTCTTGCAGTGTTTACTCAACTTCCTCAGGATACAAGTGTCGAGGTTGGAAAGAATATAAACATTTCATGTCATGCTCAAGGAGAACCACAGCCCATAATTACTTGGAATAAGGTAAGATCTCAACTAAAAGTACAGTAATATTATCATTCAGTGGCAACTCTTTTTTGCTCCCTAGGAAGGTGTGCAGATTACTGAGAGTGGTAAATTCCATGTGGATGATGAAGGCACGCTGACTATCTACGACGCAGGGTTCCCTGACCAGGGAAGATATGAATGTGTGGCTCGGAATTCTTTTGGCCTTGCTGTGACCAACATGTTTCTTACAGTCACGGGTAGGTGTCTATAGCTCCATTTACAACATCCAGATATTTTTAATCATGGAATTGATTTTCAAAGCTATACAGGGTAGACAAGCTGGCGATGACTTTGTTGAATCTTCCATTCTTGATGCTGTACAGAGAGTTGACAGTGCAATTAACTCCACACGAAGACATTTGTTTTCACAGTAAGAATTTATTTTACACAGATTGAAACCTTTTGTAAAGAATCATGTGTTTTGTCATTTGCAGAAAACCTCACACCTCCAGTGACCTGCTGGCTCAATTTCATTACCCGCGTGACCCACTGATTGTGGAAATGGCAAGAGCAGGGGAGATTTTTGAGCACACGCTGCAGCTGATACGGGAACGTGTGAAGCAGGGGCTCACTGTGGACTTGGAAGGCAAAGGTCAGCCACAAAGCCATTTTATTCTCAGCCTACCTCCTCACGGCTTTCGCCGCTTGCCTTTCAGAATTCCGGTACAATGACTTGGTGTCCCCGCGCTCCCTCAGCCTCATCGCCAATTTATCTGGATGCACAGCTCGCAGGCCTCTGCCAAACTGCTCCAACCGGTGTTTCCATGCGAAGTACCGCGCCCACGACGGCACGTGCAACAACCTGCAGCAGCCCACGTGGGGCGCGGCGCTGACCGCCTTCGCGCGCCTGCTGCAGCCAGCCTACCGGGACGGCATCCGCGCGCCCCGCGGGCTCGGCCTTCCTGTGGGCTCCCGCCAGCCCCTCCCGCCGCCCCGGCTGGTCGCCACAGTGTGGGCGCGCGCGGCGGCCGTCACCCCCGACCACAGCTACACGCGCATGCTCATGCACTGGGGCTGGTTTCTAGAGCACGACTTGGACCACACAGTGCCTGCGCTGAGCACAGCCCGCTTCTCGGATGGGCGGCCGTGCAGCTCCGTCTGCACCAACGACCCTCCTTGTTTCCCCATGAACACCCGGCACGCCGACCCCCGGGGCACCCACGCGCCCTGCATGCTCTTCGCGCGCTCCAGCCCCGCGTGTGCCAGCGGCCGTCCCTCTGCGACGGTGGATTCAGTCTATGCACGAGAGCAGATCAACCAGCAAACAGCCTACATCGATGGCTCCAACGTTTACGGGAGCTCGGAGCGGGAATCCCAGGCTCTCAGAGACCCTTCGGTGCCTCGGGGTCTCCTGAAGACAGGCTTTCCTTGGCCTCCCTCCGGAAAGCCCTTATTGCCCTTTTCTACAGGCCCACCCACCGAGTGCGCGCGACAGGAGCAGGAGAGCCCCTGTTTCCTGGCCGGGGACCACCGGGCCAACGAGCATCTGGCTCTGGCCGCCATGCACACCCTGTGGTTCCGGGAACACAACAGGATGGCCACGGAGCTGTCCGCCCTGAACCCCCACTGGGAGGGAAACACGGTTTACCAGGAAGCCAGGAAGATCGTGGGCGCGGAGCTGCAGCACATCACCTACAGCCACTGGCTGCCTAAGGTCCTGGGGGACCCTGGCACTAGGATGCTGAGGGGTTACCGAGGCTACAACCCCAACGTGAATGCAGGCATCATTAACTCTTTTGCTACTGCAGCCTTTAGATTTGGCCACACATTAATCAATCCTATTCTTTACCGACTGAATGCCACCTTAGGTGAAATTTCCGAAGGCCACCTTCCGTTCCATAAAGCGCTCTTTTCACCGTCCAGAATAATCAAGGAAGGTGGGATAGACCCGGTTCTCCGGGGGCTGTTTGGCGTGGCTGCTAAATGGCGGGCACCCTCCTACCTTCTCAGTCCTGAGCTGACCCAGAGGCTCTTCTCCGCGGCTTATTCTGCGGCCGTGGATTCGGCTGCCACCATCATTCAAAGGGGTAGAGACCACGGGATCCCACCATATGTTGACTTCAGAGTTTTCTGTAATTTGACTTCAGTTAAGAACTTTGAGGATCTTCAAAATGAAATTAAAGATTCAGAGATTAGACAAAAACTGAGAAAGTAAGTATGCAAATGCTGCCTGGATTTAAACAAGGTGTGCGCTGTCTGCCTGTCTCTGTTCCAGGTTGTACGGCTCTCCAGGTGACATTGACCTCTGGCCCGCCCTTATGGTTGAAGACCTGATTCCTGGTACAAGAGTGGGACCAACACTTATGTGCCTGTTTGTTACCCAGTTTCAGCGGCTAAGAGATGGAGATAGGTGAATGATTATCTGTTATACTTATTAAATATACGACAATGTTTTTTTTTTGGTTGACTACCAGGTTCTGGTATGAAAACCCTGGAGTATTTACCCCGGCACAACTCACTCAGCTGAAGCAGGCGTCCCTGAGCCGGGTGCTTTGTGACAATGGTGACAGCATTCAGCAAGTGCAGGCTGATGTCTTTGTAAAGGCAGAATACCCACAGGATTACCTGAACTGCAGCGAGATCCCGAAGGTGGACCTGCGAGTGTGGCAAGACTGCTGTGCAGGTCAGTAATAATGCAATGAGCACGATCTGGATTGATGCTATTGTGGTTACTTCTTTCCCCACAGACTGTAGGAGTAGAGGACAGTTCAGAGCAGTGACGCAAGAGTCTCAAAAGAAACGCTCAGCTCAATACAGCTATCCTGTTGATAAGGATATGGAGTTAAGTCATCTAAGAAGTAGGTATGTATAGAAATATCTCATTTCTTTAGGCATCAGCATTTTATTTGCTTCTTGTTATAAATAGGCAACAAGATAAAATATATGTGGGTGAAGATGCTAGAAATGTGACAGTTCTGGCAAAAACAAAGTTCTCCCAAGATTTCAGCACGTTTGCAGCGGAAATTCAGGAAACCATCACAGCACTCAGAGAGCAGGTTTGTTTTCTCTTCAAATAACATGTCCTTATTCCACTCTTCTTTCCTTTGCCTCCCCTTTCAGATAAACAAGCTGGAGGCACGCCTGAGGCAGGCAGGGTGTACAGATGTTAGAGGGGTTCCAAGGAAGGCCGAGGAGCGCTGGATGAAAGAAGACTGCACTCACTGCATTTGTGAGGTTTGTGCTGCGAGTTTTCCAGTCCAACTCCCCATGGAGGTGATATGTGCATGCTGCCTTTCAGAGTGGCCAGGTCACCTGTGTGGTGGAGATTTGTCCCCCGGCTCCCTGTCCCAGTCCTGAATTGGTGAAAGGAACCTGCTGTCCAGTTTGCAGAGACCGAGGAATGCCAAGTGATTCCCCAGAGAAGCGCTAATAAAAGTTTTGTGCTGTTGAGCCCCAAATGGGAAATTTCTCAGGAAGAGACATTTAGGACTTCAGAACTTTTAACTTGTAGTCACATTGTTGATATGGAAACCACTGACTTAAGCAACTTAGTTCATCTAATCTTACATATACTTACGATCTTTTATTTTTTCATTTTCTAACATACCTTGAAATAATTCAAAACTAAAAGCAATAAAGTGCATATGAAGTGTTTGATCATAAGAAATATTTCTTACTGTAAGCTGTCAGTTTTATATGCCACACCTGGAAATAAAAAGAATATCATGGAATATTTAAAAAATATATGAGTATTGTGGAAAATCTCTAATTTTGGA